GGAAGGGAGGAACCAGGTCACAAGAAGGACCTCTTTCCTGGAGAGTCCTGTTTCAGCAAAACAGCCATTCCCTCCTGGCCATTCCACCTTCTTTGGAAGTGCACCCCTCTCCAGCTTACCCCTGCCTGCCTCCGCAACAGATATTAAGGACAACTGCTTTGTGCCAAAGCTCGAAAATCTGTGAATTTCCGTTCCTTTTGCCTTTACAGTCTCAAGAATGGGATGTGAAGATCAGGGTAATAATAATTACGGTTTATTGACACGTACTGAAGGCTATGTGTCAGATATTGTATTAAACACTGTACATCTCATTTAATCTTCAACTCCATGAGGTAGATAATTATTTCCATTTTACAGAGGAGGAGAGGAAAGGACAGAAACATTAAGTAGCCTGTCCAAGGTCACACAACTACGTTAACGGAGCTGTCATTTGAACTAGTCAGTCTGGCCTCACAGTTAAGCTACTTAACCTTATGTACTATTATACCTATTTTACAGCTACCAAAAGTAAGGATCCGAGAGGTTAAGTAACTTGCCCGAGGTTACACAGCTAGCATGCTATTAACACTCAATTTAGAAACTGGAAGTCTGGTTCACAAGCCTGAGCTCTTAACCACTGAGACTAGGGGTAGTGGGATACAGGCCAGAGCCCAGAAGGTTGTACGGGATCAGGAGACCAGGCCACCAGACCCGCCCCTCACTGGATCCCCCTCCAGGCTGCAGTGTAGTTGGCCGCTTTCTGCCCCAGAGCGCCAGAGGTATGAAGCCTCCTACCTCCAACATTGGGAGATGGAGGTCCTGGGGGCCTCGGGCCGAGCCCGGCTTTGCTCCCCTTTGGCGTAGGTGCCTGCGTCTTGACCCCCACCGAAGGCCAAGTAGAGAACCCTCACCAGGGTCCTGGGACCCGTCCACCCCTACACCTAGCTAGCCCGGAGCCTCTCAGCTCCGCGTCCCCACATCCTCCGGATGCCCAGCGGTTGCTGAGATACCGCGGGCCGTTACGCCGGCGCGGACTGATGATGTCAGCACTGCTTCCGGTCGGTGGCGCTTCTCTCTGGCCCGAGCCAGGTCAGTCCGGCAGTGCAGATGGCCCATCCCGGGCTCTGGGCTCCTAGACCGGGGTGGGCCCTGCCAGGAGTGGGCCTGAGCCTCGCACGTCCTCTGAAACTACGCTATGCTCTGCTTTTGCGGCGCGATGGGCGTGGGAGCGGGGGCTGCCCAAAGATGGGCTGGGGTTGGAGGAAGTGGCCCGGTAGCCGCTGTGTGTCCTGAGGCCGTAAGGCGCCTGACCCCACCCCTGAAGCTGGCGACGGAGCAGGGCCTGTTTTCTCTACACTATAGTGTAGGTTCCAGAGACCTGGGCCTGAGCTCTCCGACCTGTGACCCTGCCGTTGTTTTCTTTCCAGCATGATCCGCTGGGCCCCCAGCGCATCTCCTGGAAGAGCCCACTCACCCTGGACGAGCTCTTCGGTAGCCTCAGACCGTCCTTGAAGAGGATGACTGAGACATTATGGGCCACGCGCTGTGTGTCTGCTCTCGGGGAACTGTCATCATTGACAATAAGCGCTACCTCTTCATCCAGAAACTGGGGGAGGGGTGAGTGTTTGGAAGTCAGTTAACTAGTCCTCCATGGCCCTTTATTGACCCCTTTGGCCCACAGTGGGTTCAGCTATGTGGACCTAGTGGAAGGGTTACATGATGGACACTTCTACGCCCTGAAGCGAATCCTGTGTCACGAGCAGCAGGACCGGGAGGAGGCCCAGCGAGAAGCCGACATGCATCGCCTCTTCAATCACCCCAACATCCTTCGCCTCGTGGCTTACTGTCTGAGGGAACGGGGTGCTAAGCATGAGGCCTGGCTGCTGCTACCATTCTTCAAGGTCAGAAAGACTCCTGGTTATGGAGGGGGTTGCATCTCCAACTGTAGGGAAACTTGTGTTGCAGAGAGGTACGCTGTGGAATGAGATAGAAAGGCTGAAGGACAAAGGCAACTTCCTGACCGAGGATCAAATCCTTTGGCTGCTGCTGGGGATCTGCAGAGGCCTTGAGGCCATTCATGCCAAGGGTTATGCCCACAGGTCAGTGGGAGGACCCTGTGTGCTTGCTGGGGGATGCTCATAGGTCACTTCTACTTCTCTACAGAGACTTGAAGCCCACCAATATATTGCTTGGAGATGAGGGGCAGCCAGTTTTAATGGACTTGGGTTCCATGAATCAAGCATGCATCCATGTGGAGGGCTCCCGCCAGGCTCTGACCCTGCAGGTAAAAGAGTCTCCAGGTTCCTTTTCTCACCTCCCACTTTTGAGCTCTGGGATCACTGTTCCAGGACTGGGCAGCCCAGCGGTGCACCATCTCCTACCGAGCCCCAGAGCTCTTCTCTGTGCAGAGTCACTGTGTCATCGATGAGCGGACTGATGTCTGGGTGAGGAGCATGTGGGTGGGTATCTGGGTAGGCCCCTTCTAGGGACTAATCAAGTTATGCTCAGTCCCTAGGCTGCGTGCTATATGCCATGATGTTTGGGGAAGGCCCTTATGACATGGTGTTCCAAAAGGGTGACAGTGTGGCCCTTGCTGTGCAGAACCAACTCAGCATCCCACAAAGCCCCAGGTGAGTGAGCAACGAATAGGGCATCAAGTGTTCATCCGGTCACCCTGGGCTCCTCCCTCCACAGGCATTCTTCAGCATTGCGGCAGCTCCTGAACTCGATGATGACCGTGGACCCGCATCAGCGTCCTCACATTCCTCTCCTCCTCAGTCAGCTGGAGGCGCTTCAGCCCCCAGCTCCTGGCCAACATACTACCCAAATCTGAAAAAGCAGCATGTTGAGAAGATGGCCCCTTGTGCCTTGGAAAGAGGTTCCCATCCCTCATTGGAATCACCACCCATTCCATCCAGGACTTCTCTTACACTTGGGGGTAGCGGGGTCAGGACAATCATCTCAGTCCTGCATCTTTTCTTCTGCTTTCTTCCCTCCAAGAGCAAAACCTGGGCAAGGGGACTTACTGAGTGGGGGTGGGTGGGGGTTGGGAAAAGGGAAACTGGTGGGATATGGAACATGGCTCTGAGCAGGACTGTTGAGCTCACATAGTGTTCTGACTCCAAATCTGGGAGCAGGAGAATGTGTAAACAAGAATAAAGTGGAAGCAGGTTGGTGTAGATCTTAGTCTCAGTGTTCCTGGAGTGAGAGAAGAGGTGCAAGGGGCCCAAAGTCAGGTTGCCATTTCAGGCGAACTGCCTGGGAAGGAGGAATGGTGCAGAGTCGGCAATGGTGTGACTTCATTCTACAGGAGGTTGGTTAGCAGTGGACAGTTCTAGCTTGTCTTAGATCAAAACTTAAAGCTGCTTGGGCTCAAGCTGGCATCTGCCTGTGTCAAGAACTAGGGCCCCCTAAAAACACTCAACTAGTTCTTTCCTTCCTTCACTCCTGGGGTGAGTAGCTTAGTCAAAGCTGCCTAGCCGGTTTGCTAGGCAAGGGCCTCTGGGTGGAGACACCTGAGGAAGCTTTGAGACAGGTAGATTACAGGTCTCCCATCCTCAGCCTAGGGGCGAGGGGAGTGGAGGTGGCAGCGGCAGCTGTTTTGGCCTGTGTCTCCCTGATCGTTCAAGCTCATACATGGTTAATGATTAATGAGGCAGTGTGGTGTGGCAGTATCCAGCTGCCACTTCCTGCCTACTCTGCTGAGTAAACAGGGGCCCTGTCTTAGCTGGGCTTCAAACCTGTTCCCTAGGGAAGGGCTCTGTTCCCTGAATCACCAGGGAGGAAAGGCAAGGGCAGGGTTGGCATCTCCTGCTCTTTTGTGATCCAAGCCTCCTCCCCCGAACCATGTCTACCCCACAGTATGACATCAGCATGGGGCCTGGGGCTCCTGTTAGCAAAGTTGAAGCTTTCCCCAGGGCCCTAGCAGGAGTCTCCCACTAGCTAGCACAGAGGCTGAGGCCAGAAAGAAATCACAAACAGAGGGGAGATGACCTGACTTTTAATGGCACAGCCCCAGCTCCAGCAAAGCAGCAAGACAGGAAGCTATGCAAAGCTGCTCAGAGGTGCAGTGGCACAAACAACTCTAGGAGATCGCCTGTGTTCCCTCCCATCCCCCAAGCTTATGACGTGGCTCCATGCCCAGGAACTCTGGGCCAGCCCAGCCCCACTCCCAAACCCTCATAATGCACAGAGGAGCCTGGGCCAAGCCTTGCTTCCAGAGTTGGTAAATGTAGAGGCAGCAGGAAGAACAGGGTAGCAGTCTAACTTTCAAAGACAGAAACCACTGGATTATACTCCTACTTGGAAAGGAGCTGAAGACTCATCCTTCAACAGTTTGTGCCTGGATTTTGGTCCTCATTTCCTCCCTATACTGAGTAACCCTAGGACTTCAATTTAAAGTCCCTGGGGTTATGCTTCCTGGGCCTGGCAAGAACCCCTTTGCAGGTCTCACCTTCAGCGATGGAAGGGATAAGGGTCATGAACAGCAAACAGAGCAGCAGCAGCATGAAGGGGAAGGCAGCAGAAGCTCAAGCACTCAGAGGGAACAAGAAACCGTGCAAGGAAACTGTTTATTTCGAAAGGATTTTGCAATAAACATAGTGAATAGGCTCCAGGCAGCTGCTTTATTCTTCTCCCTCATC